GACCCGATCTCAAAACAAACAACAAAACCTCCTAATTGACTTCCGTTTACTGTCATAATAAACTCCAAACTCTATCCTGGCATCAAAGCTCCTGCCACCCTGGCTGGCATCACCACCTGCCTGCTCCCAGCTGCACCAGTTCCTCCTGACATAGTCTGGACTACCCCTGGGGTCCCTGGGTGCCTATGGGAATCCAGCTCTGGCCAATTCTGCAGAAGTCCCAGCGGGACTAGCGCAGAGGCCCTGTCCGTGTCCCTCACTGCTCACTGCAGTGCTTGGCCCCCAGCAGGTCCTCAACGGCTGCAGGATAAATATAATAAGTGCCATGCCCTTTCCTGTTTTCCCTCAGAGGCACCCTCCCCCGAGCTGGGGGAGCAGGCTTCTGGCTGCGTGTGTCCTTGGCACCCAGCCTCTCCGAGGACAGCAAGTTCACTGCAGGAGGGCGGGGATGGGACCCACAGAGCCTGGAGTGGAGAGTCCCGGACAGAGTGGTGGGAAAGGAAGCGTTTTCTTGCTTGGGGCGAAAGGGGGCAGCGGAGCGGAGCGCCCGAAACCCAGCCCCTGCGGACCGCAATCTTTGGGAAAAAGGCGCAAGGTGGGAACGCAGGGCCGCACGTGGGAACCGTTCGCGGCTGCCGGGTTTGCAGCCCCTGCCCGCGCAGCTGGGAGCCGCAGGAGGCGGCCCGGGACTCCAGCCTGCAGCCCCTATCCCGCCTCCTCCCACGCTCCAGCCACGGCGCGGCGCTACCTGCTGCAGCCTCTCTTCTCCGGAGAGGCCCGGGCTCCTCCCTACACCCCCGCGGCCCAGCCCCGGGTCCCAGGCTCCGGCTCCGGGTCAGCATCCTCGCGCTCAAGGCGGTCATGCCGGACTCCTGCGGACTACACATCCCGGCGGCCCATGCGGCCCCGTCACGTGATGCAAGGATCGCCGGCCTTTCCGCCAGAGGGCGGCACAGAACTACAACTCCCAGCAAGCTCCCAAGGCGGCCCTCCGCGCAATGCCGCTACCGGAAGTGCGGGTCGCGCTTCCGGCGGCGTCCCGGGGCCAGGGGGGTGCGCCTTTCTCCGCGTCGGGGCGGCCCGGAGCGCGGTGGCGCGGCGCGGGGTAAGTGGCGGTCCCCACGGGGCAAGTGGCGGCAGATGTCCCCATTCCTGTTTCGTTTGCACAGAGGGGTTTTCTGGTGCGTCCTGGTCCACCATGGCCAAACCAACAAGCAAAGATTCAGGCTTGAAGGAGAAGTTTAAGATTCTGTTGGGACTGGGAACACCGAGGCCAAATCCCAGGTCTGCAGAGGGTAAACAGACGGAGTTTATCATCACCGCGGAAATACTGAGAGTGAGTGAGCTACCTGTGTCTTTGCTAGGCTATGGCCCCTTTTTCTTCTTTCATCTCTCTCCAGGAACTGAGCATGGAATGTGGCCTCAACAATCGCATCCGGATGATAGGGCAGATTTGTGAAGTCGCAAAAACCAAGAAATTTGAAGAGGTAGGTTTATCCAGTTGAGCTACTAGAGAGAGATCCTCACCGCTGTCCCCTCTGCTGGTGACAGCACGCAGTGGAAGCACTCTGGAAGGCGGTCGCGGATCTGTTGCAGCCGGAGCGGCCGCTGGAGGCCCGGCACGCGGTGCTGGCTCTGCTGAAGGCCATCGTGCAGGGGCAGGTAAGGCCCAGGGCGACGCTGGGATGGGTGACGGCTCTGCTGATCCTGTGGCTTTTGTCTTTAGGGCGAGCGTTTGGGGGTCCTCAGAGCCCTCTTCTTTAAGGTCATCAAGGATTACCCTTCCAACGAAGACCTTCACGAAAGGCTGGAGGTTTTCAAGGCCCTCACAGACAATGGGAGACACATCACCTACTTGGAGGAAGAGCTGGGTGGGTGCCACCTTGGGTTGGAGGTTTCTCTGGTCCTCGCAAACTGCCGCCGCTTCTCCCCCAGCTGACTTTGTCCTGCAGTGGATGGATGTTGGCTTGTCCTCGGAATTCCTTCTGGTGCTGGTGAACTTGGTCAAATTCAATAGCTGTTACCTCGACGAGTACATCGCAAGGATGGTTCAGTAAGAAAAGAATTGAGATCCTGTTCTGATAAATGTCTTGGTTATCTTTTTGTTGTTTGTTTAGAATGTTGCATGAGCTCTGTCTCACTCATGCTGAACACCCAGCACCGAGAGCAGTGGCTGGCGCACAGCAGGCACCTGAGTGCTTGTTGGGTGGGTGGGACCCCCAGGGAGGATGAGCCATGCGTGTTATTGACGTCATAGAGTGACTAGACCACAGCCCGTGGTGGCTCGGCCATCCAGGCAGTGCTGCCGGGACTGAGCTCGGTGCTCCCTGCAGGATGATCTGTCTGCTGTGCGTCCGGACCGCGTCCTCTGTGGACATAGAGGTCAGTGCCTCCCCTCCCCAGGGCCGGCCCATGGACGGGCGTGAGCCGTCTCCCTCTCCACCAGGTCTCCCTGCAGGTGCTGGACGCCGTGGTCTGCTACAACTGCCTGCCGGCTGAGAGCCTCCCGCTGTTCATCGTTACCCTCTGTCGCACCATCAACGTCAAGGAGCTCTGCGAGCCTTGCTGGAAGGTGGGGTTTCTGAAACTGCTCTGGAAGGTTCCTGCCAGCCCCTGACACGCATTGTGTCTCGCAGCTGATGCGGAACCTCCTTGGCACCCACCTGGGCCACAGCGCCATCTACAACATGTGCCACCTCATGGAGGACAGGTGAGTGTGGTGGGTGGGGCGCAGGGCAGTGGTCACATTCCGTCTCTCTGGGGAACACTTTTAGAGCCTACATGGAGGACGCGCCCCTGCTGAGAGGAGCCGTGTTTTTTGTGGGCATGGCTCTCTGGGGAGCCCACCGGCTCTATTCTCTCAGGAACTCGCCGACATCTGTGTTGCCATCATTTTACCAGGTAAGGCGGTTTCTGTGTGCAGTGAGCTGGCAGACCCTGTGTGCTGGCCGGGCTCGTGTTCCAGGCCATGGCATGTCCGAACGAGGTGGTGTCCTATGAGATCGTCCTGTCCATCACCAGGCTCATCAAGAAGTATAGGAAGGAGCTCCAGGTGGTGGCGTGGGACATTCTGCTGAACATCATCGAACGGCTCCTTCAGCAGCTCCAGGTGGGGTGGGGGCAGGAGCTCCGGGGAGCACCGTCAGCCTGTGTCATCGTGCCTGGTACTGCAGACCTTGGACAGCCCGGAGCTCAGGACCATCGTCCATGACCTGTTGACCACGGTGGAGGAGCTGTGTGACCAGAACGAGTTCCACGGGTCTCAGGAGAGATACTTTGAACTGGTGGAGAGATGTGCGGACCAGAGGCCTGTGAGACCCCCTCCTGGGTGGGGCCTTTGGGCCAGAGGGGCAACACCGGCTCTTCTTTTGACAGGAGTCCTCCCTCCTGAACCTGATCTCCTATAGAGCGCAGTCCATCCACCCGGCCAAGGACGGCTGGATTCAGAACCTGCAGGCGCTGATGGAGAGATTCTTCAGGTAGGGGGTCCTCTGTAGCCTTGCCTGGCACCCCCACCCGCCCCAGCAGGCTGCCGTCCCGCAGGAGCGAGTCCCGAGGCGCCGTGCGCATCAAGGTGCTGGACGTGCTGTCCTTTGTGCTGCTCATCAACAGGCAGTTCTATGAGGTGCGTGTCCAGGCGGCCGCAGCTGGGGGCTCGGCGCTCATTGGCCTCCCTTGTGCCTGTGCAGGAGGAGCTGATTAACTCAGTGGTCATCTCGCAGCTCTCCCACATCCCCGAGGATAAAGACCACCAGGTCCGAAAGCTGGCCACCCAGTTGCTGGTGGACCTGGCAGAGGGCTGCCACACACACCACTTCAACAGCCTGCTGGACATCATCGAGAAGGTGAGAGCCGTTGTACCCGGGGCCGGGTGCTACCTGTGTGTAAGTCCTGGCCTTCTCTTCAAAGGTGATGGCCCGCTCCCTCTCCCCACCCCCGGAGCTGGAAGAAAGGGATGTGGCCGCATACTCGGCCTCCTTGGAGGATGTGAAGACAGCCGTCCTGGGGCTTCTGGTCATCCTTCAGGTGGGTGTTCTGCACGAGGCCTCTGCTCCCGGGCGCCGTGGTGAGCTGCGTCCTCTCTCTGCAGACCAAGCTGTACACCCTGCCTGCAAGCCACGCCACGCGTGTGTATGAGATGCTGGTCAGCCACATTCAGCTCCACTACAAGCACAGCTACACCCTGCCAATCGCGAGCAGCATCCGGCTGCAGGTATGGTGGCTGGGGTTGCGCAGCCAGTTCCTGGCTCTGGCTTTCACCATCCTCTTCCTGACAGGCCTTTGACTTCCTGTTGCTGCTGCGGGCCGACTCACTGCACCGCCTGGGCCTGCCCAACAAGGATGGAGTCGTGCGGTTCAGCCCCTACTGCGTCTGCGACTACATGTACGCGGGACCTCGCCCACGGCCCATGAGGCCTTGGCCTCAGCTGCTTCTCTTGCTTCTGCAGGGAGCCAGAGAGAGGCTCTGAGAAGAAGACCAGCGGCCCCCTTTCTCCTCCCACAGGGCCTCCTGGCCCGGCGCCTGCAGGCCCCGCCGTGCGGCTGGGGTCCGTGCCCTACTCCCTGCTCTTCCGCGTCCTGCTGCAGTGCTTGAAGCAGGTGAGTGGGGCCGGGCAGGGACCATCCGTCCCAGGCCCTGTCCTGACGCCTCCTCTCCTCGCAGGAGTCTGACTGGAAGGTGCTGAAGCTGGTTCTGGGCAGGCTGCCTGAGTCCCTGCGCTATAAAGTGCTCATCTTTACTTCCCCTTGCAGTGTGGACCAGCTGTGCTCTGCTCTCTGCTCCATGGTACCATGGCCGGCCTGGGGTTGGGGTGGGGGGGAGAGGTTTCATGCCTGGATTTGGTCATCAGCTTTCAGGCCCAAAGACACTGGAGCGGCTCCGAGGCGCCCCAGAAGGCTTCTCCAGAACTGACTTGCACCTGGCCGTGGTTCCAGTGCTGACAGCATTAATCTCTTACCATAACTACCTGGACAAAACCAAACAGGTAGGAGGTCAGAGCAGGACAGGCGAGCTTGAGGGTGGGGCCTGAGGTGTCCTGTCTCCTGCAGCGCGAGATGGTCTACTGCCTGGAGCAGGGCCTCATCCACCGCTGTGCCAGCCAGTGCGTCGTGGCCTTGTCCATCTGCAGCGTGGAGATGCCTGACATCATCATCAAGGCGCTGCCTGTTCTGGTGGTGAAGCTCACGCACATCTCAGCCACAGCCAGCATGGCCGTCCCACTGCTGGAGTTCCTGTCCAGTGAGTCCCCGCCCTGCCTGCGCATGCACCCGGGCTCCCCTGACCACCCTCTCCATTACCGCAGCTCTGGCCAGGCTGCCGCACCTCTACAGGAACTTTGCCGCGGAGCAGTATGCCAGTGTGTTCGCCATCTCCCTGCCGTACACCAACCCCTCCAAGTGAGTGGTCGCCCCAGGCCCTGTGCCTCCCAAGGATGGAGTGCCAGCCCCCTTCTCATCTCAGGTTTAATCAGTACATCGTGTGTCTGGCCCATCACGTCATAGCCATGTGGTTCATCAGGTGCCGCCTGCCCTTCCGGAAGGATTTTGTCCCTTTCATCACTAAGGTGGGCTCAGGGCCGGTGAAGGCTGTGTCTCTCCCTCACTGTCTGGGTGTGCTCACTCTGCCAGGGCCTGCGGTCCAATGTCCTCTTGTCTTTTGATGACACCCCCGAGAAGGACAGCTTCAGGGCCCGGAGTACTAGTCTCAACGAGAGACCCAAGAGGTACGGCCTGCGGGGGTGTGCCTGGAGTCGGTTGGGGCGTTGGGGCTCCTTCCTCACCCGATAGTCTGAGGATAGCCAGACCCCCCAAACAAGGCTTGAATAACTCTCCACCCGTGAAAGAATTCAAGGAGAGCTCTGCAGCCGAGGCCTTCCGGTGCCGCAGCATCAGTGTGTCTGAACATGTGGTCCGCAGGTAGCGGGACTGTCGGGTGGGGGGCACGGACCACCCTGACCCTGGTCACGGCCTCTCCCTCCAGCAGGATACAGACGTCCCTCACCAGTGCCAGCTTGGGGTCTGCAGATGAGAACTCCGTGGCCCAGGCTGACGATAGCCTGAAAAACCTCCACCTGGAGCTCACGGAAACCTGTCTGGACATGATGGCTCGATACGTCTTCTCCAACTTCACGGCTGTCCCGAAGAGGTCCAGGCGGCACTACAGGGCTGGGCGGGCCTGCAAGCTGGGTTTCACGCTCCCTGTCTTCTAGGTCTCCTGTGGGCGAGTTCCTCCTAGCGGGTGGCAGGACCAAAACCTGGCTGGTTGGGAACAAGCTTGTCACTGTGACGACAAGCGTGGGAACCGGGACCCGGTCGTTACTAGGCCTGGACTCGGGGGAGCTGCAGTCCGGCCCGGAGTCGAGGTGACTGCACCTTCCTTTCCTCCGCGCCTGCCAGTCCACCCTGTGCGTGGGATTCTCTTCTCAGCTCCAGCCCCGGGGTGCATGTGAGACAGACCAAGGAGGCGCCGGCCAAGCTGGAGTCCCAGGCTGGGCAGCAGGTGTCCCGTGGGGCCCGGGATCGGGTCCGTTCCATGTCGGGTGAGCCTTGGCCCCAGCCACCTCCACACAGGGGTGGTCACCAGTCCTCTGCCCTCTTCTTCAGGGGGCCATGGTCTTCGAGTTGGCGCCCTGGACGTGCCGGCCTCCCAGTTCCTGGGCAGTGCCACTTCTCCAGGACCACGGACTGCACCAGCCGCGAAACCTGAGAAGGCCTCAGCTGGCACCCGGGTTCCTGTGCAGGAGAAGACGAACCTGGCGGCCTATGTGCCCCTGCTGACCCAGGGCTGGGCGGAGATCCTGGTCCGGAGGCCCACAGGTACTGGGCGGGGCTGGCCTGAGCGCCATCTTGCCTCAGGCCAAAGGTGCTGCCGCCTCCGCAGGGAACACCAGCTGGCTGATGAGCCTGGAGAACCCGCTCAGCCCTTTCTCCTCGGACATCAACAACATGCCCCTGCAGGAGCTGTCTAACGCCCTCATGGCGGCTGAGCGCTTCAAGGAGCACCGGGACACAGCCCTGTACAAGTCACTGTCGGTGCCGGCAGCCAGCACGGCCAAACCCCCTCCTCTGCCTCGCTCCAACACAGGTGAGTGGCATGGCGGGCCTTGGCACGGGCTCCTGACGTGGCCGCACACGGCCTTCCCTTGCAGTGGCCTCTTTCTCCTCCCTGTACCAGTCCAGCTGCCAAGGACAGCTGCACAGGAGCGTTTCCTGGGCAGGTATCGCCTCTCAGAGGGAAGCGGTTGGCTGCCACATCCAGCAGCCCCGTCTGTGTCCTCCCAGACTCCGCCGTGGTCATGGAGGAGGGAAGTCCGGGCGAGGTTCCTGTGCTGGTGGAGCCCCCAGGGTTGGAGGACGTTGAGGCAGCGCTAGGCATGGACAGGCGCACGGATGCCTACAGCAGGGTGAGTGTGGCTCAGAGCCTGGACCCTGCTGAACAGGGGTTCTCTTTGGGATGGTCCTTTCTAGTCGTCCTCAGTCTCCAGCCAGGAGGAGAAGTCGCTCCACGCGGAGGAGCTGGTTGGCAGGGGCATCCCCATCGAGCGAGTCGTCTCCTCGGAGGGTGGCCGGCCCTCTGTGGACCTCTCCTTCCAGCCCTCGCAGCCCCTGAGCAAGTCCAGCTCCTCTCCCGAGCTGCAGACTCTGCAGGACATCCTCGGGGACCCTGGGGACAAGGCCGACGTGGGCCGGCTGAGCCCTGAGGTTAAGGCCCGGTCACAGTCAGGGACCCTGGACGGGGAAAGTGCTGCCTGGTCGGCCTCGGGCGAAGACAGTCGGGGCCAGCCCGAGGGTCCCTTGCCTTCCAGCTCCCCCCGCTCGCCCAGTGGCCTCCGGCCCCGAGGTTACACCATCTCCGACTCGGCCCCATCACGCAGGGGCAAGAGAGTAGAGAGGGACGCCTTAAAGAGCAGAGCCACAGCCTCCAATGCAGAGAAAGTGCCAGGCATCAACCCCAGGTGGGCCTCTTGCTTCCGGGCGGGGCTCCTGAACCTGGGTGCCCACCATCCCCTCCCTGTGCAGTTTCGTGTTCCTGCAGCTCTACCATTCCCCCTTCTTTGGCGACGAGTCAAACAAGCCAATCCTGCTGCCCAATGAGGTAGGCGTGGCCTCCCTCTCCTGCATCCGCTGCTGGGGCTCAGGCAGGGCTCTGTGTGCCACAGTCACAGTCCTTTGAGCGGTCGGTGCAGCTCCTCGACCAGATCCCATCATACGACACCCACAAGATCGCCGTCCTGTATGTTGGAGAAGGCCAGGTGAGGCTGCGGGGCCGGCCTAGGTGCCTGGAGATGCCACCCTGCCTCTCCCCTCTCCCCACAGAGCAACAGCGAGCTCGCCATCCTGTCCAATGAGCATGGCTCCTACAGGTACACGGAGTTCCTGACGGGCCTGGGCCGGCTCATCGAGCTGAAGGACTGCCAGCCGGACAAGGTGTACCTGGGAGGCCTGGACGTGTGTGGTGAGGACGGCCAGTTCACCTACTGCTGGCACGATGACATCATGCAAGGTACGGCCTGGCGCCTACCCGCTCCTGCTGCCCCACAAACCCATCCGGCCCTGCTCACCCTCAGCCGTCTTCCACATCGCCACCCTGATGCCCACCAAGGACGTGGACAAGCACCGCTGCGACAAGAAGCGCCACCTGGGCAACGACTTTGTGTCCATTGTCTACAATGACTCCGGTGAGGACTTCAAGCTTGGCACCATCAAGGTGAGTGAGGGGCCGTCAGTGAGGCTGGGCCCTGCGGGGATGACCCTTTCTCTTGTCCGGGCAGGGCCAGTTCAACTTTGTCCACGTGATCGTCACCCCGCTGGACTACGAGTGCAACCTGGTGTCCCTGCAGTGCAGGAAAGGTAGGGCCGGGTGGGGCCCTGCAGTGCAGGAACTGGGCCTGGCGTGACCACCAAGTCTCCCCAGACATGGAGGGCCTTGTGGACACCAGCGTGGCCAAGATCGTGTCTGACCGCAACCTGCCCTTCGTGGCCCGCCAGATGGCCCTGCACGCAAATGTGAGTGGGGGTGGGTCCAGGCGTGAGCTGGTATAGTGAGCTCACCCCCTGCCTACGTCCCCAGATGGCCTCACAGGTGCATCATAGCCGCTCCAACCCCACCGATATCTACCCCTCCAAGTGGATTGCCCGGCTCCGCCACATCAAGCGGCTCCGCCAGCGGGTAGGGAATATGGGGCTCCCTCAGCGGGGTGTAGACTTACTGCCCAAGCCGCCTCTGCCTTCAGATCTGCGAGGAAGCCGCCTACTCCAACCCCAGCCTACCTCTGGTGCACCCTCCGTCCCATAGCAAAGCCCCTGCACAGACTCCAGCCGAGCCCACACCTGGCTATGAGGTGGGCCAGCGGAAGCGCCTCATCTCCTCGGTGGAGGACTTCACCGAGTTTGTGTGAGGCCGGGGCCCTCCCTCCTGCACTGGCCTTGGACGGTATTGCCTGTCAGTGAAATAAATAAAGTCCTGACCCCAGTGCACAGACATAGAGGCACAGATTGCAGTCAGACAGCTCTTTTATTGACTTTGTCTGCTTGGTGCGGGGGTTGGGGGGGTGTCGAGGCTCTAGAAGCGGCCATGCCCACAGAAGTGGTACACAGAAGCAGGCACAGCCAGCTCCGAGGGCCTTGAGGCTGCCTGGGCCATACAGCACACTCGCGCGTGCGCGCGCGCACACACACACACACACAGTCACCTTCCTCCACCCTGGGAGCCAGCCCCCAGGAGGAGTCTTTTCCTCTAACCACCCTGGGGTCCTCTGACATGCCTAGTCCTGCTACTTGCCCAGACCTGATGCCAGCAGGCCTGGGCGCTGCTCTCTTGCTACCTGGCCTGGGGCAAGGGAGGATGACAAGGCCTCTGGGGTGATGAGAGTGCCTGGCAGACAGCTGTGCCCCCAGCACCGGCCCAAGGCCAAGCTCGCATCCAAGCAGCAGCCGGGCTGCCATAACGCCACCACACCTACCAAGCGCAGCAGGTGTTGGGGGAGGCCAGCTCTGGGCGCAGGCCCCTCAGCCCTAGTGAAAATAGTGACATACAAAAATATACACATTTTAACACCATATAAATTACTGACACGAGACACACAGTGAGACGGTGCAGGGAGTACGGTAGGAACTGGAGAGGTAATAACTTAGGGGCAGGGTGGCGGCGGTGCAGGCTAACCCTCCCTGAAGCCAGCAGCCTTAGCAGTGGGGGACATCTGCCCAGGGGGTGGGGCCGGGCACAGCCCGCTGTACCTGAGGACTCGGGGAAATAAATTAGCATCTCAGAGGCTAGAAACCGTCCAATACTGCTGTGTCCTTCCCAAGGGA